CGAGGCGGGTGGATCACGAGGTCAGGAGATCGAGACCATCCTGGCTAACACGGTGAAACCCCGTCTCTACTAAAAATACAAAAACTTAGCCGGGCGCGGTGGCGGGTGCCTGTAGACTCAGCTACTCGGGAGGCTGAGGCAGGAGAATGGCGCGAACCCGGGAGGCGGAGCTTGCAGTGAGCCCGGATCGCGCCACTGCACTCCAGCCTGGGCGACAGAGCGAGACTCCGTCTCAAAAAAAAAAGAAAATAAAAAAAAAGAAAGAAAGAAAAGAAAAAAGAATAAACAGAAGAGGGCTGCGGACAGAATACCGTTGAATACCAATATCTGAAGGGCAAGCCACAAGGTGCAGGGGGCAGAGGCATCCCTGATACGGGAAAAGAGTTATTTTAAAAAGAACTTGCAAAGAACAATGTCAAGGGATCCAAAGGTAGGGAATTTGGACAGAGTTCGGCTTTAGCATCCGCATCTCAAATACCTGGGTACCTGGGTAATCTGGTGACTGCTGCCGAATCTAAGAGGACTGAGGCCAGGTTGCCAAACTGCGGAGAGTGGGGTTGGAGGGCTTTCATGGCAGTTTGGGGCCTGCTTGTGTCCAACAAGACAACCTGGGTCACCTCAAAGGGTGTCTTCTCCAAATATTGGTGCAGAGGTTAGCTGGGCCGGCAAGAGAAGGGAGATGACCCACTATTTTGATTTCAGGCAGCAGACACCGGCAGCCTTTCGGTTAGAGTTGCGGATAGGGCAGTGGCCTTGGGGGCGGGGCTATAAACCTGGGCGGGCATTCCCGGCAGGGCAAGCTCAGCGTGAGCCCGATTGGAGGATGGGCTCTACCTTCTTCCTTCCGCCTACGGAGACCATAGCGGGATGCAGGGCGGGGCCGGGCTGAGGGGGCGGAGTTAGGGGCGGGGCACGGTGACTCTGGCCCCGCCTCTTTCCGGCCGCTCAGGGCGGTGTCGCTGGGGCGGTGCCGCTGGGGCGGGGCCTGCGGGGTGGGGCTGACGGCACGGGGCGGGGCCTCGGGGACCCCGGCAAGCCCGCGCACTTGGCAGGAGCTGTAGCTACCGCCGTCCGCGCCTCCAAGGTTTCACGGCTTCCTCAGCAGAGACTCGGGCTCGTCCGCCATGTCCGCCGCAGACGAGGTTGACGGGCTGGGCGTGGCCCGGCCGCACTATGGCTGTGAGTGCGGGGCTCCGCGGCGCGGGGGCTTCCTGGTGTTTACATTCTTTCTTTTATGTTGTAGCTGTCCTGGATAATGAAAGACTTACTGCAGAGGAGATGGATGAAAGGAGACGTCAGAACGTGGCTTATGAGTACCTTTGTCATTTGGAAGAAGCGAAGAGGTAAAGATTGGCTGGCTGGAGAGAAGATTAAGTCTTTTTTTGCATCCTCTCTCCTTTGGTGCAGGTGGATGGAAGCATGCCTAGGGGAAGATCTGCCTCCCACCACAGAACTGGAGGAGGGGCTTAGGAATGGGGTCTACCTTGCCAAACTGGGGAACTTCTTCTCTCCCAAAGTAGTGTCCCTGAAAAAAATCTATGATCGAGAACAGACCAGATACAAGGTGAGTCCTTCCTTGCTTTGTGCTTAGATTTCCAATAATACCTAATTTTCTTTTTTTTTTCTAGGCGACTGGCCTCCACTTTAGACACACTGATAATGTGATTCAGTGGTTGAATGCCATGGATGAGATTGGATTGCCTAAGGTAACTTACCTGAGATAATAGTTTAGGCTTTGTATCTTACTCTGTTTCTTTTATTTCTCCCTAGATTTTTTACCCAGAAACTACAGATATCTATGATCGAAAGAACATGCCAAGATGTATCTACTGTATCCATGCACTCAGGTAGTCAAATTTTCTTGGCAAAATAAGGAAATAGGCCTAACCTTTTGCATATTGTATCTTCTAGTTTGTACCTGTTCAAGCTAGGCCTGGCCCCTCAGATTCAAGACCTATATGGAAAGGTTGACTTCACAGGTAAGGAGTTAGATACTTGGCAGGAAATGCTTTTGATTGACTGATTATTAATTCCCTCCTGTAGAAGAAGAAATCAACAACATGAAGACTGAGTTGGAGAAGTATGGCATCCAGATGCCTGCCTTTAGCAAGATTGGGGGCATCTTGGCTAATGAACTGTCAGTGGATGAAGCCGCATGTAAGAAGAGAGAAATTTTGTGGGTTCAACTGTTGTTGGTTTGTTTTTTTGTTTTTTTTTTTAGTACATGCTGCTGTTATTGCTATTAATGAAGCTATTGACCGTAGAATTCCAGCCGACACATTTGCAGCTTTGAAAAATCCGAATGCCATGCTTGTAAATCTTGAAGAGCCCTTGGCATCCACTTACCAGGATATACTTTACCAGGCTAAGCAGGACAAAATGACAAATGCTAAAAACAGGGTAAAAATGCAACATCTATTCTTTCTAATTAACTAACTTAATTACGCTTTTTACTCATCCTCAGACAGAAAACTCAGAGAGAGAAAGAGATGTTTATGAGGAGCTGCTCACGCAAGCTGAAATTCAAGGCAATATAAACAAAGTCAATAGTAAGTATGTTCCTGAATCAGGCACCTAAAGGTCCTTTCACAAGCTTTTGCCTTTTTTCCTCAGCATTTTCTGCATTAGCAAATATCGACCTGGCTTTAGAACAAGGAGATGCACTGGCCTTGTTCAGGGCTCTGCAGTCACCAGCCCTGGGGCTTCGAGGACTGCAGCAACAGAATAGCGACTGGTACTTGAAGCAGCTCCTGAGTGATAAACAGCAGAAGAGACAGGTAAACATAGTCTGGATTGAAGCTGCAAGAGTAATCTTTACATAATTTTCTTTGCTTTGCTCAGAGTGGTCAGACTGACCCCCTGCAGAAGGAGGAGCTGCAGTCTGGAGTGGATGCTGCAAACAGTGCTGCCCAGCAATATCAGAGAAGTAAGAGTCCATTGAAATTGTATGGGAGGAAACACTGCGTTTCTGACTCCTGTTTTTTACACAGGATTGGCAGCAGTAGCACTGATTAATGCTGCAATCCAGAAGGGTGTTGCTGAGAAGACTGTTTTGGAACTGATGAATCCCGAAGCCCAGCTGCCCCAGGTGTATCCATTTGCCGCCGATCTCTATCAGAAGGAGCTGGCTACCCTGCAGCGACAAAGTCCTGAAGTGAGTTCACTAAACCTGTCCTGTTTGTGAGCCACTGTTTTCCCTTCTGTCCCTTTCTGTACAGCATAATCTCACCCACCCAGAGCTCTCTGTCGCAGTGGAGATGTTGTCATCGGTGGCCCTGATCAACAGGGCATTGGAATCAGGAGATGTGAATACAGTGTGGAAGCAATTGAGCAGTTCAGTTACTGGTCTTACCAATATTGAGGAAGAAAACTGTCAGAGGTGGGTGTCCAGAGTGAAGGGAATAAATCCATTAATGCTCTTTTTACTTGGGGGTCTGGGGCAGGTATCTCGATGAGTTGATGAAACTGAAGGCTCAGGCACATGCAGAGAATAATGAATTCATTACATGGAATGATATCCAAGCTTGCGTGGACCATGTGAACCTGGTGGTGCAAGAGGAACATGAGAGTGAGTTATCTTCCTGTCCTCCCCAAATAATGAAAAAAAAAACTTTCTGTCTCTTTATATTTAGGGATTTTAGCCATTGGTTTAATTAATGAAGCCCTGGATGAAGGTGATGCCCAAAAGACTCTGCAGGCCCTACAGATTCCTGCAGCTAAACTTGAGGGAGTCCTTGCAGAAGTGGCCCAGCATTACCAAGACACGCTGATTAGAGCGAAGAGAGAGAAAGCCCAGGTGAGTGGCATCGGAATTGTTCTTTATGTTCAGACTTTAATATTTTGCTTTTAATGATATGTAGGAAATCCAGGATGAGTCAGCTGTGTTATGGTTGGATGAAATTCAAGGTGGAATCTGGCAGTCCAACAAAGACACCCAAGAAGCACAGAAGTGTATGTATCACCTGTTTTATTTCTGTTTTGGTACTATTCTGGTAACAGTTCTTTCCCGAAATAGTTGCCTTAGGAATCTTTGCCATTAATGAGGCAGTAGAAAGTGGTGATGTTGGCAAAACACTGAGTGCCCTTCGCTCCCCTGATGTTGGCTTGTATGGAGTCATCCCTGAGTGTGGTGAAACTTACCACAGTGATCTTGCTGAAGCCAAGAAGAAAAAACTGGCAGTAGGTGAGTTCTGGGATAATACATATGTGCCCTGAATGTCTTCTATCTTTCCTTTATTTTCTGCCAGGAGATAATAACAGCAAGTGGGTGAAGCACTGGGTAAAAGGTGGATATTATTATTACCACAATCTGGAGACCCAGGAAGGAGGATGGGATGAACCTCCAAATTTTGTGCAAAATTCTATGCAGCTTTCTCGGGAGGAGATCCAGGTAGGTTACCTTTCTTCACGTAAGAAGAAGCTAATGTCTTTGAATGTGACCACTGCTTTTTCAGAGTTCTATCTCTGGGGTGACTGCCGCATATAACCGAGAACAGCTGTGGCTGGCCAATGAAGGCCTGATCACCAGGCTGCAGGCTCGCTGCCGTGGATACTTAGTTCGACAGGAATTCCGATCCAGGATGAATTTCCTGAAGAAACAAATCCCTGCCATCACCTGCATTCAGGTATTTCAGAACCTATCACACAGACAGCAAGCAATATGTCTTCTGTAACATTTGACTGTTTCAGTCACAGTGGAGAGGATACAAGCAGAAGAAGGCATATCAAGATCGGTTAGCTTACCTGCGCTCCCACAAAGATGAAGTTGTAAAGGTATGGTAGCCTGAACAGGGTTTCTCCATGAGCTCTTCTAATTTCCAGGATCCCTTTTCCACAGATTCAGTCCCTGGCAAGGATGCACCAAGCTCGAAAGCGCTATCGAGATCGCCTGCAGTACTTCCGGGACCATGTAAGCACCCTTGGATCATACAGGCCATTAGGAACAGAGAAATTTCTTCTTTTTTGTTCCTTAGATAAATGACATTATCAAAATCCAGGCTTTTATTCGGGCAAACAAAGCTCGGGATGACTACAAGACTCTCAGTGAGTAACTGGCTCCGCATGAAGAGTTGAGGAACTCCATTCTTTGATGCATACTTTCTGTCAGTCAATGCTGAGGATCCTCCTATGGTTGTGGTCCGAAAATTTGTCCACCTGCTGGACCAAAGTGACCAGGATTTTCAGGAGGAGCTTGACCTTATGAAGATGCGGGAAGAGGTTATCACCCTCATTCGTTCTAACCAGCAGCTGGAGAATGACCTCAATCTCATGGATATCAAAATTGGACTGCTAGTGAAAAATAAGATTACGTTGCAGGTATGGCCCAGTGCCAGCGGGGGCCTTGGAACTTTCTGATCTATTTATTGGTTTTTGTTTATAGGATGTGGTTTCCCACAGTAAAAAACTTACCAAAAAAAATAAGGAACAGTTGTCTGATATGATGATGATAAATAAACAGAAGGGAGGTCTCAAGGCTTTGAGCAAGGAGAAGAGAGAGAAGTTGGAAGCTTACCAGCACCTGTTTTATTTATTGCAAGTAAGTGGCTCCTGGAATCAGTGTTATAAAAATACAAATGACTTATCCCTTGGTTTTATTTCAGACCAATCCCACCTATCTGGCCAAGCTCATTTTTCAGATGCCCCAGAACAAGTCCACCAAGTTCATGGACTCTGTAATCTTCACACTCTACAACTACGCGTCCAACCAGCGAGAGGAGTACCTGCTCCTGCGGCTCTTTAAGACAGCACTCCAAGAGGAAATCAAGTATGAACAGATTTCCTCAGGGCACAGGCCCCACAAGTTTAAATTTTTATCTGATGTTTTATAGGTCGAAGGTAGATCAGATTCAAGAGATTGTGACAGGAAATCCTACGGTTATTAAAATGGTTGTAAGTTTCAACCGTGGTGCCCGTGGCCAGAATGCCCTGAGACAGATCTTGGCCCCAGTCGTGAAGGAAATTATGGATGACAAATCTCTCAACATCAAAACTGACCCTGTGGATATTTACAAATCTTGGGTTAATCAGATGGAGTCTCAGACAGGAGAGGCAAGGTATGTTAACCATAATGACACTTTTCTTTCATAACATAGTTGGGTATAATTTCTGTCTTCCCAGCAAACTGCCCTATGATGTGACCCCTGAGCAGGCGCTAGCTCATGAAGAAGTGAAGACACGGCTAGACAGCTCCATCAGGAACATGCGGGCTGTGACAGACAAGTTTCTCTCAGCCATTGTCAGCTCTGTGGACAAAATCCCGTGAGTGCCATCAGTTGTCATGACCCCCAGTAGCCCTTCTCACTAAGTTTTGTCCATCCCGCAGTTATGGGATGCGCTTCATTGCCAAAGTGCTGAAGGACTCGTTGCATGAGAAGTTCCCTGATGCTGGTGAGGATGAGCTGCTGAAGGTAAGAATCTCATAGCCGGCAGACTCCTGCCCTAATACCCATCTTTCTGTTTCGTCTGTTCCAGATTATTGGTAACTTGCTTTATTATCGATACATGAATCCAGCCATTGTTGCTCCTGATGCCTTTGACATCATTGACCTGTCAGCAGGAGGCCAGCTTACCACAGACCAACGCCGAAATCTGGGCTCCATTGCAAAAATGCTTCAGCATGCTGCTTCCAATAAGATGTTTCTGGGAGATAATGCCCACTTAAGCATCATTAATGAATATCTTTCCCAGTCCTACCAGAAATTCAGGTAAGGGGAAAGGCACAAGTGCTTAAGAGAGTTTTTGGGGGGCTGCCTCCTGTGCTTATTTCAGACGGTTTTTCCAAACTGCTTGTGATGTCCCAGAGCTTCAGGATAAATTTAATGTGGATGAGTACTCTGATTTAGTAACCCTCACCAAACCAGTAATCTACATTTCCATTGGTGAAATCATCAACACCCACACTGTAAGTATTTTTCTTTAATTACTTAATTTCATGTATAAATGGAGTTGATCATTGGTGTTTGCAGCTCCTGTTGGATCACCAGGATGCCATTGCTCCGGAGCACAATGATCCAATCCACGAACTGCTGGACGACCTCGGCGAGGTGCCCACCATCGAGTCCCTGATAGGTAGAGTTCTAACTTTTGCCTGGAAGATCAAACGCTGACTCTTTCCACCCTCCCAAAACTTCAGGGGAAAGCTCTGGCAATTTAAATGACCCAAATAAGGAGGCACTGGCTAAGACGGAAGTGTCTCTCACCCTGACCAACAAGTTCGACGTGCCTGGAGATGAGAATGCAGAAATGGATGCTCGAACCATCTTACTGAAGTGAGTATCAAAAGAAGGAAGAATGAAATGAAAATATTTAAATGCCTCCCCCATCTCGTTTCAGTACAAAACGTTTAATTGTGGATGTCATCCGGTTCCAGCCAGGAGAGACCTTGACTGAAATCCTAGAAACACCAGCCACCAGTGAACAGGTAAAATTTAGGGTCTAACATACTCCTTTGTTACTTGCTAAGAACTTCTTTTTCCCATCCGTAGGAAGCAGAACATCAGAGAGCCATGCAGAGACGTGCTATCCGTGATGCCAAAACACCTGACAAGATGAAAAAGTCAAAATCTGTAAAGGAAGACAGCAACCTCACTCTTCAAGAGAAGAAAGAGAAGATCCAGACAGGTTTAAAGAAGCTAACAGAGCTTGGAACCGTGGACCCAAAGAACAAATACCAGGAACTGATCAACGACATTGCCAGGGTACTGCATTCGGGGGACAGAGGGGACCCGGCTTATTTTTCTAACTTTAATAATTATGTCTCAGGATATTCGGAATCAGCGGAGGTACCGACAGAGGAGAAAGGCCGAACTAGTGAAACTGCAACAGACATACGCTGCTCTGAACTCTAAGGCCACCTTTTATGGGGAGCAGGTGGATTACTATAAAAGCTATATCAAAACCTGCTTGGATAACTTAGCCAGCAAGGGCAAGTGAGTATTTTTTCTTTTTAAAGAATCAATGTTTATAGAAAGTGACATGATGTGATTTTTACAGAGTCTCCAAAAAGCCTAGGGAAATGAAAGGAAAGAAAAGCAAAAAGATTTCTCTGAAATATACAGCAGCAAGACTACATGAAAAAGGAGTTCTTCTGGAAATTGAGGACCTGCAAGTGAATCAGTGAGTCTTTGCTTTTTGTTTTATAAGTTGATAACCATACCCTTACGATGTTATCTTTCAACAGGTTTAAAAATGTTATATTTGAAATCAGTCCAACAGAAGAAGTTGGAGACTTCGAAGTGAAAGCCAAATTCATGGGAGTTCAAATGGAGACTTTTATGTTACATTATCAGGTGGGTATGCACCAGCAGGAACCAAAAACTTTTTTTGTTTTGTTTTGTTTTGTTTTGTTAATAGGACCTGCTGCAGCTACAGTATGAAGGAGTTGCAGTCATGAAATTATTTGATAGAGCTAAAGTAAATGTCAACCTCCTGATCTTCCTTCTCAACAAAAAGTTCTACGGGAAGTAATTGATCGTTTGCTGCCAGCCCAGAAGGATGAAGGAAAGAAGCACCTCACAGCTCCTTTCTAGGTCCTTCTTTCCTCATTGGAAGCAAAGACCTAGCCAACAACAGCACCTCAATCTGATACACTCCCGATGCCACATTTTTAACTCCTCTCGCTCTGATGGGACATTTGTTACCCTTTTTTCATAGTGAAATTGTGTTTCAGGCTTAGTCTGACCTTTCTGGTTTCTTCATTTTCTTCCATTACTTAGGAAAGAGTGGAAACTCCACTAAAATTTCTCTGTGTTGTTACAGTCTTAGAGGTTGCAGTACTATATTGTAAGCTTTGGTGTTTGTTTAATTAGCAATAGGGATGGTAGGATTCAAATGTGTGTCATTTAGAAGTGGAAGCTATTAGCACCAATGACATAAATACATACAAGACACACAACTAAAATGTCATGTTATTAACAGTTATTAGGTTGTCATTTAAAAATAAAGTTCCTTTATATTTCTGTCCCATCAGGAAAACTGAAGGATATGGGGAATCATTGGTTATCTTCCATTGTGTTTTTCTTTATGGACAGGAGCTAATGGAAGTGACAGTCATGTTCAAAGGAAGCATTTCTAGAAAAAAGGAGATAATGTTTTTAAATTTCATTATCAAACTTGGGCAATTCTGTTTGTGTAACTCCCCGACTAGTGGATGGGAGAGTCCCATTGCTAAAATTCAGCTACTCAGATAAATTCAGAATGGGTCAAGGCACCTGCCTGTTTTTGTTGGTGCACAGAGATTGACTTGATTCAGAGAGACAATTCACTCCATCCCTATGGCAGAGGAATGGGTTAGCCCTAATGTAGAATGTCATTGTTTTTAAAACTGTTTTATATCTTAAGAGTGCCTTATTAAAGTATAGATGTATGTCTTAAAATGTGGGTGATAGGAATTTTAAAGATTTATATAATGCATCAAAAGCCTTAGAATAAGAAAAGCTTTTTTTAAATTGCTTTATCTGTATATCTGAACTCTTGAAACTTATAGCTAAAACACTAGGATTTATCTGCAGTGTTCAGGGAGATAATTCTGCCTTTAATTGTCTAAAACAAAAACAAAACCAGCCAACCTATGTTACACGTGAGATTAAAACCAATTTTTTCCCCATTTTTTCTCCTTTTTTCTCTTGCTGCCCACATTGTGCCTTTATTTTATGAGCCCCAGTTTTCTGGGCTTAGTTTAAAAAAAAAATCAAGTCTAAACATTGCATTTAGAAAGCTTTTGTTCTTGGATAAAAAGTCATACACTTTAAAAAAAAAAAAAACTTTTTCCAGGAAAATATATTGAAATCATGCTGCTGAGCCTCTATTTTCTTTCTTTGATGTTTTGATTCAGTATTCTTTTATCATAAATTTTTAGCATTTAAAAATTCACTGATGTACATTAAGCCAATAAACTGCTTTAATGAATAACAAACTATGTAGTGTGTCCCTATTATAAATGCATTGGAGAAGTATTTTTATGAGACTCTTTACTCAGGTGCATGGTTACAGCCCACAGGGAGGCATGGAGTGCCATGGAAGGATTCGCCACTACCCAGACCTTGTTTTTTGTTGTATTTTGGAAGACAGGTTTTTTAAAGAAACATTTTCCTCAGATTAAAAGATGATGCTATTACAACTAGCATTGCCTCAAAAACTGGGACCAACCAAAGTGTGTCAACCCTGTTTCCTTAAAAGAGGCTATGAATCCCAAAGGCCACATCCAAGACAGGCAATAATGAGCAGAGTTTACAGCTCCTTTAATAAAATGTGTCAGTAATTTTAAGGTTTATAGTTCCCTCAACACAATTGCTAATGCAGAATAGTGTAAAATGCGCTTCAAGAATGTTGATGATGATGATATAGAATTGTGGCTTTAGTAGCACAGAGGATGCCCCAACAAACTCATGGCGTTGAAACCACACAGTTCTCATTACTGTTATTTATTAGCTGTAGCATTCTCTGTCTCCTCTCTCTCCTCCTTTGACCTTCTCCTCGACCAGCCATCATGACATTTACCATGAATTTACTTCCTCCCAAGAGTTTGGACTGCCCGTCAGATTGTTGCTGCACATAGTTGCCTTTGTATCTCTGTATGAAATAAAAGGTCATTTGTTCATGTTTGTGTTTTTCTCAGTTTCATTGTTAACA